CACCTTAACATGATAAAGTAACATCAATTATTGGATAATATTATTAAGCAATTGAAATTATGAACAGTGTAACAGTGTTGGTCCCTGAGCTGGATTCATGGTAAAGAAGTAATCATGGCCAGTGATTGAAAATCTGCAGTTTCATATTGCCAGTCACTGATGCCAAGGTTAAAGATGCATTCTGCCTTGTGGTCTGTCATTGATCTCAGGGTTTCTGTTCAGGGAGAGAACCAGATCATAAAAGCAACCCAACTGCCTATTACAAGAATCATATTTTGCAGAATGGGACCTTTGATGTTAGTGTAAAATCACAGTAACATTCTAACTTATTTCAATTGCAGAAAATCAGTACATATTATTTAAAAATTTTTATCCACTGTCATTAGTACACATTAGAATATATTAGACTTGGACTTAAGCAGATAGTGTAGATGCATAACACTATCATATTACTGTATATAATTTAAATTAAAATTTAAGAATTTGCATTTCTTTCTGTTTGATGTTGATTTCAGCTCCTAATAATTTAAAGTGTGTCTACACTCCAGTTAGTAATCTTTTAAAAAAGCACTTAAATGCACTGTAGGGACTCACTAGTTAGGGTATGGTGAAGTAAAATCTTTTCAATGAGGAAGTCTTTGCAACACTACAAATCATCTGCTAATTCATTTTTGGTAGATTTAACACATAATGAATTAAGTTTAATCCAAACAAATGGTGACACAGTTACGTTTGCTGGTTCATGTTTTTCTTCTCCCTTTGGCTAAGATAAATTATTTTTCAAGTGTTACTCAGAAGCCAGTGATGTGACAGTAGCTTAACATAGATTAAAAAGTTAATTCTTAATTTTAATTATTTATTTACTTTAGCAGGTAAATTTTAATTTTAATTATTTTCTAATTTTTCATTGTCCATACTTGATTACTTAAGAGTAAAATTATTTTAAAAGCATGTACTTCAAAAGAGCAGACATCTGAGCAATACAGCAAGCAAATTAACCTTCTATTTTTGCATCTGCAGAAAATGTCTCAAGAACCAGACATAAATAAGGATTGTGATAGAGAGGTATACCTTTATATTCAAATATTTCTGTTGAATAACCATCCTTAATATCAAACTTCCACTCAAGGTTGAAGAAGAAATGCAGAGGCACAGAAGTAATAACGTGGGAATATCAGAAAACCTGACTGATGGTGCCACTGCTGGCAATGGTGATGATGGATTAATTCCACAAAGAAAGAGCAGAAAGCCTGAAAATCAGCAATTTCCTAGCACAGAGAATGAAGAATATCATAGGTAAGCCTATGGCAACATTTAACAGGAGATAAATTTGTCTAAAAGGAATTGTTTCTTTTTTCAGGCCTGAAAAGAAATTTAATGAAAAGAACACGGTATTGTAAAATTAAATTATCTAAAACATTATGGACATTTGAAGCAGTATTATTTAACTCACAGGTCAAAAGTGAAATACATTCAGTGGATGACCTTGATGACATAACGTGGCCATCTGAAATAGCCTCAGAGGATTACGATTTGCCTTACCCTAATTATGAGACTTTTATGTTGCTCACTGAACAAATCAAAATGGATTTTAACGGTAGGACCATTGCATAAGTAGAATGACTTTTTTTTTATTTCCACCTTGTTTTCCCCCAATGCAGATTCTGCTAGCCTATCAAAAATCCAGGATGCAGTTCTTTCAGATGAACACTTACTAGAACTTAAAAGTAATCACTGTGAACAACTTACAATAGAAATTGAACAAATGGAAAATATGATTCATGTACTACAAAAGAAGCTGTCTGAAACAAAAGAAACACAATTACAGTTAGAACATGAAAAAGATGAATGGGAGCAAGAACTCTCCACTTTGGGGGGAGGAGCCAAGATGGCCGAATAGGAACAGCTCCGGTCTACAGCTCCCAGTGTGAGTGATGCAGAAGATGGGTGATTTCTGCATTTCCAT